GATGACCGTGGAGAGATTTTACTAGGGGCGGCTGAGGCTGCTGGACAGCTCTCAGCAGAAGTTGGCCAAGTTCACCAAGCTGCATTCGACTGCCTGTTTCTCTGAGCCATCTTAGCCACACAAGCCTGCAGTTATACTGCATTGACTTCTAATTCCTTCCCACCTGCTGCACCCTGGTACTTGCTGTGACTCCTTTTCTGGGTTCTTCATGCTGAACAGATGCGATGTGAGGCAAACCTCAGCTCTCTCATGTTCTCAGTGAAGTGCTCAGTTTTGCCTGGCGCACAGTTGGTGGTCAGTAAATTGTAGTAGTTATTATTAGAATTATTGCTTTCTTGTGATTATTCATGGTTGGAAGATCTGGAACTTCAACTAAAGGCTTCTCTCTCAACACAAATAGCCAGACCAAGCAATTAGCATCTTATGGTGACTTTTTTTTTTTTTTTCGAGACAGAGTCTCTGTTGCCCAGGCTGGAGTGCAGTGGCACCATCTTGGCTCACTGCGACTCTGCCTCCTGGGTTCAAGCGATTATCCTGCCTCAGACTCCCAAGTAGCTGGGACTACAGGCAGATGCCACACAACCACGCCCAGCTAATTTTTGTATTTTTAGTAGAGATGGGGTTTCACCATATTGGCCAGGCTGGTCCCGGACTCCTGACTCCAGGTAATGCCCCGGCCTTGGCCTCGCAAAATGCTGGGATTATAGGCGTGAGCCACCGCGCCCGGCCTATGGTGACTTATTTAGCAAAACTTTTCCCATTTGACAAGTAGCTAAGAGTCACCTCTTGCCAAACAAAGAGGAAGAGAAAGAGGAAGGCGAAGCCTCCAGGCCAGATCTTTCCTTTTGGCAGGGCCCAGCAGTTCAGGGGGACCAGGAAAAGGAAGGAGATTGGGGCAGTGCACCCACTTTGGTGACACCGGCAGCACGGAGGATGGATTGCACTTGGACAGAAGAGGACTCCCAGGCCATGAGTACCTGTGTGCCAGGCACTTCTCATGGATTACCTGTGCAAGGTAGATGCTCTTACCCGCACTTTACAGGTGAACACATCGAAAGTTCAGAGATCCGCCTGAAATCAGCCAGCCAGTATGTGGCCAAATGAGGGTTTGAAACCAGGACTGTCTTATTTCAAAACTTGTGCTCTTTCTAATACATGCTACTGTTTCCTGATGAGATTGCCACATTGCACAATGTGGCACCAAGGGGCACCATTCACATGGTCATCAGTATAAATGGCACCTGGGAATTGAACAGCATAGTGGCTAGGTATCCTAAGATCAGAGGCACGATCTCCATTAAATAGCAGCTATTGCAGAGGAGAAATGACGAGGACCTAACCTGGAGGGGTTGGAAAGGAAGGGACAACTTCGAGAGACATTTAAGAGATAGATTTGACAGAATTGGCAGTTGACTGGGTGTGGAGTTAAGAAATAAGGGAGTTGAGGCTGTCTCTGAAGTTTCTAGCTTAGGTGCCTGGGAGAATAGTAATGCCCTTATTGGTTAGGAAGGCAAAGGGGAAGGGGCTGTTGGGCAGAAAACATCACGGAATGCCACTTCCCCTGCTTACCCATTTGACCTGGGTTAGGAGATGAACTTGATTTAAGGGTACCACCTGGACCTGTGCTTTGGTTTCTTGCTTTTCTACTTAAGGTCAAACTCAGAAACAATCTGGGCCATTAAAAGTTCTTGTGCTTTTAGCTGTAGTTGACTAACCTGGTCCTGTCCTCAGGATTGACTAAATCCCACCCCCAGTGATGGGACTTGCCTGCTTAGCCCAGCTGAACATGTCCCCGGGGCCCTGCTTCCCCTAGACCTCCCTTGCAGAAGCTGCCCACAAGGTCTGCCCAACCTTTCCCTTATCCCTCCATGTTCCCAGACACCAGACACTAAAGCTCTACATTTCTTGGCACTGGACCCTGTGTGGTATAAGGCATGGTCGGCCCCTTGCAGCCATGGTAATCTCACAGTTTCCCAGACCCTCTCTTCCTCTCATCCTCCAACAAAACTACCTGAGCTCTAGGACCTCCACCTGTCTGGGGCCATGCCCAACTCAGCCCCCACTCAGAGCCTGTCCTTGCTCCCTGGCCCAGGCGATGAACAGGCTGTAGACCCATAAAGCTTCCTGCAGCTTGCAGTGAATGGATGCCTGTTTGTAAACCAGGACATTGGACATGGCACGTCTGCTGCAGAAAGTGAGGGGCGCCCTTCCACGTAGCTCTCAAGCCATTATCCGTGAAGCATTCCTTCATCTCAGGGTAACATCTGCCCGTATCCACTTGTGGCTCTGACCTGACCTTCAACTATAGCTATTTGGACCCTTACATACCATTGTATACACAAAGATTTGCACACATGTATGCACACATGCACACACACACACACACACACACACACACTTTTAAAAATGTTTTTCATGTGAAAGCCCAGTGATGATAAAGCAAGCTGTCAGGATTTAAAAAAAAAATACAATAATGCAATTCACAGAGGACAGTCAGTGGTTAGCACAGCTTCTACTCATGTTTTTACACCTTCTGGAGGTGTGACAGGGTGTGCTTGGTGTTAGAGTTGGCCACAGTGAGACCCCAAGGCATTAAGATGTCTTCAATCAACTGTCCTCAAAACAGCGTTGACCAAACAGCTTTTAGGTACCAAGCACTCTCTAGATGCAGTGTGAACTTCAAAAATGAGGCAGACATATCTTTGCTTCCTGGAAACACACAGCCCCCTGTAGAGAGAGACCACATGTGTGAACAAACAATGCAACATGGGGTCCATCACAAAGCCACCCACACTTGGAGTAGTGGAAGACCTGGTCCTGGTCTCTGCCCCACCACTTGGCTTTACCAGGTCCCATTTGCTCTGTTCTTCACCCTCATTCCCTGGTTTGGGACAATGGGAGTCGATTCCTGTTGGGAGCAGGGACCCTCAGGATATCCCTTCCTGGGATATTTATAAGAAGAGGATCAAGGTCCCCATGAGAACCTGTTCCACCCGAGGGACTGTTCCTTTCTGTCATTGTATGAAGGTTACAACCAGCCAGGCAGTGTGGACATTCTTATTTCTGATGCTGGGTCTTTCCAGGAGTTCTCACTCCAGAGAATGGACAGCCTTGTGGATGATCGTGTCAACATCCTGGGATTTTCCATTTTCAACCAATCCCATGCTTTCTTCCAAGAGTTTGCCCAGAGCCTCAACCAGTCCTGGCAGGAGAACTGTGACCATGTGCCCTTCACTGGGCCTGCGGTAAGTACCCGCCAGAGCTCTTCCTGGTGCCCCCTCCCTCCGCCTGCTCCCCGGCCTCTCCCAGCTCTCCTCGGCCCTGCTGTTTGATGCTGTCTATGCTGTGGTGACTGCGGTGCAGGAACTGAACCGGAGCCAAGAGATCGGCGTGAAGCCCTTGTCCTGCGGCTCGGCCCAGATCTGGCAGCACGGCACCAGCCTCATGAACTACCTGCGCATGGTGAGGAGCGGCTGAGGCCCTGCAGGGCTGTGTTTGGTGCTGTAACTCACTCTCTCTTGGACAGGTAGAATTGGAAGGTCTTACCGGCCACATTGAATTCAACAGCAAAGGCCAGAGGTCCAACTACGCTTTGAAAATCTTACAGTTCACAAGGAATGGTTTTCGGCAGGTAAGCCTAGCTGCACCGTGGTGATGGCAGGTTTCTTCCCAGTCCTCTCCGTTGGTCTCCTCAGATCGGCCAGTGGCACGTGGCAGAGGGCCTCAGCATGGACAGCCACCTCTATGCCTCCAACATCTCGGACACTCTCTTCAACACCACCCTGGTCGTCACCACCATCCTGGTAAGTGGGCTCTCCTAGGCTCCCAGCTGCAGATGAGAATGACAGCTGCCCAGTTTTGCTGCAGGAGAACCCATATTTAATGCTGAAGGGGAACCACCAGGAGATGGAAGGCAATGACCGCTACGAGGGCTTCTGTGTGGACATGCTCAAGGAGCTGGCAGAGATCCTCCGATTCAACTACAAGATCCGCCTGGTTGGGGATGGCGTGTACGGCGTTCCCGAGGCCAACGGCACCTGGACGGGAATGGTCGGGGAGCTGATCGCTAGGGTAAGGAGAGGACAAGTGATCTGGGCCTGAGGCCCCACTGACGGGCTGTCTCTGTTCTTTTCAGAAAGCAGATCTGGCTGTGGCAGGCCTCACCATTACAGCTGAACGGGAGAAGGTGATTGATTTCTCTAAGCCATTCATGACTCTGGGAATTAGCATTCTTTACCGCGTTCATATGGTAAGAGACTTATTTTATAAGCATTTATGTCAGCGGTGAATCTTGTTTTTCTCTCCATTTCCAGGGACGCAAACCCGGCTATTTCTCCTTCCTGGACCCATTTTCTCCGGGCGTCTGGCTCTTCATGCTTCTAGCCTATCTGGCCGTCAGCTGTGTCCTCTTCCTGGTGGCTCGGTACTCTCCTCTTCCCTTCCCTGTCCTTACACTGGCACTAGTGTATGTTCCTTTTCTCCCACAGGTTGACGCCCTACGAGTGGTACAGCCCACACCCATGTGCCCAGGGCCGGTGCAACCTCCTGGTGAACCAGTACTCCCTGGGCAACAGCCTCTGGTTTCCGGTCGGGGGGTTCATGCAGCAAGGCTCCACCATCGCCCCTCGCGCCTTATCCACCCGCTGTGTCAGTGGCGTCTGGTAAGGCCCCAGGCAGAGGTGAACCAGGCCAGCAATGATGACTTCCTCGTCTTTTCCTACATAGGTGGGCATTCACGCTGATCATCATCTCATCCTACACGGCCAACCTGGCAGCCTTCCTGACCGTGCAGCGCATGGATGTGCCCATTGAGTCAGTGGATGACCTGGCTGACCAGACCGCCATTGAATATGGCACAATTCACGGAGGCTCCAGCATGACCTTCTTCCAAGTAAACCCCATTTGGTTGCTCACCAGCATCGGCCCAATCCTGCTTCCTTTTGTTCTTTTCCCAGAATTCCCGCTACCAGACCTACCAACGCATGTGGAATTACATGTATTCCAAGCAGCCCAGCGTGTTCGTGAAGAGCACAGAGGAGGGAATCGCCAGGGTGTTGAATTCCAACTACGCCTTCCTCCTGGAATCCACCATGAACGAGTACTATCGGCAGCGAAACTGCAACCTCACTCAGATTGGGGGCCTGCTGGACACCAAGGGCTATGGGATTGGCATGCCAGTCGGTATGCGGGAGAGGAACAGCCTCTTTGGGTAGCTGTGTCCTGGGCTCTCCCGTAACCCCCGCAGGCTCGGTTTTCCGGGACGAGTTTGATCTGGCCATTCTCCAGCTGCAGGAGAACAACCGCCTGGAGATCCTGAAGCGCAAATGGTGGGAAGGAGGGAAGTGCCCCAAGGAGGAAGATCACAGAGCTAAAGGTAAGGACGTTCAGGGCCATCCTCCTCCTGCCAATATTTTTCATTTGTTATCACTTTCTTACAGGCCTGGGAATGGAGAATATTGGTGGAATCTTTGTGGTTCTTATTTGTGGCTTAATCGTGGCCATTTTTATGGCTATGTTGGAGTTTTTATGGACTCTCAGACACTCAGAAGCAACTGAGGTAAACTTTCAAAGGGGTATGATCGATCGTGTAGGCTGGGCCCTGACCTCGCTGTCTCCTCCAGGTGTCCGTCTGCCAGGAGATGGTGACCGAGCTGCGCAGCATTATCCTGTGTCAGGACAGTATCCACCCCCGCCGGCGGCGCGCCGCAGTCCCGCCGCCCCGGCCCCCCATCCCCGAGGAGCGCCGACCGCGGGGCACGGCGACGCTCAGCAACGGGAAGCTGTGCGGGGCAGGGGAGCCCGACCAGCTCGCGCAGAGACTGGCGCAGGAGGCCGCCCTGGTGGCCCGCGGCTGCACGCACATCCGCGTCTGCCCCGAGTGCCGCCGCTTCCAGGGCCTGCGGGCACGGCCGTCGCCCGCCCGCAGCGAGGAGAGCCTGGAGTGGGAGAAAACCACCAACAGCAGCGAGCCCGAGTAGTCCCGGAGGCCACAGGACGCGCAGAGGCCGGGCGGGGCGGGAGGGGAGGGGCGGGGCGGGCGCTGCTGTCAGCCGCCAGCCGGAACTTGTACAGCGTCGACACCTCTCCAGATTTCGGATCCAGTCACTTTTCAAAAAGATCAAGGAGCCTGACGCCCCAGCCAGAGACCGCGCCCGGTCAGGGAGCAGGGTCCACCCGGAAACGTTGCACCCAAAGGGCAAAGGACGGCCCTCCCTCCTGGGCACAAGGACCCATCTTCTCCCAGTGGGTCTTTCCCTCTCGCCAAAATAACAAGAGTATAGGGTGGGGGGTCCCTACCCAGACCAGTCCAATGAATTGGTGGAATCATCAGTTGAATTTCCCCCTAGTCAGGGGCCAATGTACCCTCCGTCTAGTTCTTACAGAAAAAAAAAAAATTAAACAGGGAAGTTTTTCTTTTCTGGATTTGTATATTTTTGTTAATGTTCTTTTCCCTTTTCTTTCCTCCTCTCCTTTTCTTCTTTGTCATCTTCTCAGTCCTGTTAATTTGTTTTGTGTTTTTTGGAGGGGGAGGCTGGGTTAGGGAATGGAAGCCTAAATAATCCCTATTTCTTCTTTTTCCTGAATTTTGGAATATTGCGTTACCAGTGCATCCGATTTCAGGTGCTTAACTCTCTGTATGGTGACTGAGGGGCCTGCAGGAGCACAGGAGAAGGAGTCTTGGGAAGAATCAGATGGAGAGTCTCAAAAGTCCATTGCAGTAAACTTTGAGATGCCAAAAAGCAATTAACTCATCCTATACTCAGACCTTGAAACGCCTGGAATGTCAAGGGTTAATCTGTCTTTTCTTTCCCTTTCTCTTTCTGACTGTCACTATTACTGGGTTTGATTTGATCTTTTTGTGAATGTAGTCTCTGAAGACAGACAGGGGAGGAGAACAGAATGCACAAAGTATCCTAGGACTTTGTTTAAGGAGCGGAAAGAGCAGATAGAATTTTCCCATACCATGGCCTTGGCTTCCGGTGGAACGTGCCGTTCACAGAGGCGGAAGGACTGGGCCACCCCGTTGGTATGGTGCATACTTTGTCAACTGCATCTCTTTTCAACCAAACTCAAATGAGTGGCTGCCTATGAAGCCAGACCCCCAAGACTATCATGGATTGGGTGGTTTCTTGCTACTTAGACGTGAGACCTGGGTGCAAGTGTATGTGTGTGTATGTGTGCGCGCGTGTGCGTGTGTGTATTTATTCAACAGAAAGACCTTAAGTATTCAAGAATTTGCTAGGTTCCTGGGAGAGAGGTGGAGTCTCCTAGTCAATACACGGGCCTGGGAACCAGGAACTCTTGAGTCGTAACCTCAGCTTGAGCAGTAGCCCTCCCACCTTGTATGACTTTAGGTAAAGCATTTAACTTCTCTTCCATCTACCAAATAGGAGTTACTGATGCTGTCCAGGTTACCAGGTGACTGCTAGTGACTGCTCTCCATGTGAGAAGTTTGCAGAGTCCAGAGCACACATCTGATGGGAGGGGCGAGGCTTTCTACAGCTGCTTGACCTTTGCTTGGCTTCACTAATTGGGAGTTTCACGCAGAGTTCTCATTGGCTGATGGAAAACAAATTCTATGCAATTTCTGATTGTAAACTTAGAAAATTCAGAGAGAAACAAACAGCCGCTACCAACCACCTCCACCTCCACCACCGCTGCCACCACCTTGAATGGAATTGTCCTCACTTTTGTTGCTGTTGCAAATGTACTAAAATAAAGACATCTTTGGAAGATGACGAGCTTAATTCATGTTTTTGCCATTTGGGTTGGTCGGCATCCTCTTTATGCCAGGACAATCAGTTAGGGCTGCCGTCCTGGGGGCCAAATGGTACCCTGATTATTCCTGTGAGGGATACTCGTTTTGTCCTCACCTGACCTCACTCATGAATTTGAATCCTTTATCTTTTTTCTCTTTAACCATCAAATGACAACAAGCTGTGCAAGACACTTGTGTCTTTTTTTAAACCTTGCCTTGATCCTCGTGGAGAAACGTGGATTTGGTGGGAAGGGCACCCGAAGGCCAGCTGACAACAAACCCCAATGGTGCCACTCTGCTCCAACCTGCAGCTCCATCCTATGCTTCTCACAGACAACGTGGTTCCTACTGTCAGATCACATTTGGGGCGGGAAGGGTGGTTTTTTAAAAAAACTCGTTTTTATGAGCAGGCTATCTTGATCAATAGCAAACTTTTTTTAATGGATTAGTGAAATAAATGTCCCCATGCATCATTTATAGTCTGTTTCTTTCTCCGTGTGGAATCAAGATAAGACTGCCAGCACTAGACGGTTTCTGTTAGCTGCTGAGACCAGGGCCTCACCTTGCTCAAGCTAGTGGGTGAATTTGCAACCAGCTAATACTCTTCCTTGGTTTGTTTCCACTTTTTATCTGTTGGTTGTTGGCTTTCTTTTCCATTCTGTATTTTCTATCTGACTCTGTATACTGTATAAAGCAGTTTTTTCTTGTCTGTTTATCTTTCTTCAACTGGAATATTTACAATAAAACAGAAACAAATCCTGAAATGTTAGTGATGGATGACAGCTGTTTGGGTTTAGAAAGTATGGTTCAGTGTGTCTAATATCCAGGTACTAGACTTGAAAAGCAAATAAAATCATAAACCCACTTTTTGTCTTCCCCTCCACCTGCCCTCTCTGT